AGCTCCTCCTGCTAATGCCAAGGCTCGATAGTGCTCCCTCTCCTGGGGGGAAGGCGCTGTTGCACCTTGTGAGGAGCCAGGCAGGGAGAAATAGACAGATGTCTAATGGCAGGATTTTAGCACTGGGAGCGGGGGTCTTCTCAGGCAGGAGGGCCCTCACAGCATCCTCAGAGTAGGAGGGCCTGGAGGCTGGCTGTGTTCAGCCTTTTTAAGGTGGTGGATCTTATCACTCCCAGGTAAGTGGACATCAGAACCACAGTTCTCATTCTGTGAGAAACCCACCCTCTTCAACAATCTGCTGCTATCACCAACTGAAGGTCAAGAGGAGTTTTTTCTACTTTTTTTTTTTTTTTGAGACAGGGTCTCAGTCACCCAGGCTGGAGTGCAGTGGCATGATCTCGGCTCCACTGCAACCTCATTCTCCTGGGCTCAAACGATCCTCCCATCTCAGCCTCCTGAGTAGCTGGGACCACAGTTATGAGCCACCACGCCCAGCTAATTTTTGTATTTTTTTTGTAGAGATGGGGTTTTGCCATGTTGCCCAGGCTAGTCTGGAACTCCTGGACTCAAGCAATCCTCCGGCATCAGCCTCCCAAAGTGCTGGGATTACAGGCGTGAGCCACGACACCCAGCAGGTTTTCATCGATAAGGAAATTGCTGAAAGTTCAGTTTCGTGGCCTTTCTTGTAAAACATAAGTCCTCTGGGTAGAGTGAACTGTTAAGCCATGATCCAAATTAAACTCTTTTAAGTGTGAATTAGCTCTAAAGTTCCTTTCCTCTACTGATGGTTTTGGCTGGCGGGGTGGGGGTGGAAGAGGGAATGATGATAAGAAAAATGACAATGATAATAATAACCAATGTGTGTAGCACTTTGGAGTTTACAAAGTGCTTTCACATTCACTATCTCATTTGATCCTCAACGATCCTGAGAGTTAGATATTATTATCCCCATTTTACAGATGAGGAAACTGAGGCTCAGAGAGGTGAAGTACCTGGCCCAAGGCCACACAGCCAGTAAGTGGAGGACGGGAGCTAGAGCCCATGTCTTGTGGCGTCAGATGCGGCTCTTTCCCTGCTCTACTCTGCCCCCTGTCGTAGGAGGAATGGACGAAGAAAGTGGAGCTGTTCAGCCTGGAGAAGAGAAGACTCAGGGGGACAGGACTGCTGGCTTCGTGGCTCTGAAGGGCTGTCCCAGGCAGAGGGAGCAGCTGTGTTCTGAGTGACCGCAAGAGTCAAACAACAAGCAGGGGCTTTGGGTTCGAATCCTAACTCTGCCAGTTTGAATCCAGACTCTGCTATATCTTAGCTGTGTGGCCTTGGGCAGTCACATGATCTCTCTGGGCCTCAGTTTTCTCTTCTGTAGAGTGGGGAAGAGGGTTTTTAGAGGATTAAATGACATGACATCGGTGCAGCCCCTGACATACACGAGGCACTAAAAATATCAGTCTTCTCATTCCACCATATCAGGTTGGTGAGAAATGCAGAGAGGCAGCTTTCAGCTCCAAGAGAAGAAGAACTTTGTCACACTTAGAGGCTTCTGCCAGTGGAAGGGAGGGAGCAAGCTCCACTTACGAGAAGCGTGCAAGCAGGGGCTGGTGGGGATTCCGTCTGCAGCTGGGGAGTTAGATTCAGTAACCCTTAAAATTTTTTGAGCCTTAAGATTCCATCAGTCCCAGCTGGGCCTGGTGGCTCACACCTGTAATCCCAGCACTTTGGGAGGCCAAGGTGGGCGATCGCTTGAGCCCAGGAGTTTGAGACCAGCCTGGCCAACATGGTGAAACCCCATCTTTACTAAAAATACAAAAATTAGCCAGGCATAGTGGTGGGCGCCTGTAATCCCAGCTACTCAGGAGGCTGAGGAAGGAGAATCACTTGAGCCCAGGAGGTTGCAGTGAGCTAAGATCGTGCCACTGCACTCCAGCCTGGGTGACAGAGTGAGACTCCGTCTCAAAAAAAAAAAAATAATAATAATAATAATAATAAAAAAAAGATTCCATCAGTCCCTGGGCAGGTTTTGGCCACATGTTTACTCTGGGCCTCTCTCTCTCCGCTGCCCCCAACTAAGTGCCGGGACATGGAGCATAATAGGCCCCAGCCTCTGTCCTTAGGAGGCTTAGTGACCTGGGTGCAGTGGAGCTTATTGGGAGCTGAGCTGGTCAGGGAAGGCTTCGTGAAGGATGGGCCTCAATGATGTAAAGAGCCAATGAACAGATAGTGTCACTAAAAATTAAAATAAGTAAGTAAATAAATAAAGAGGCAAAAAGGGTACACTGCAGCCAGGATGACAGTGAGAGCCTCAAACGCTGGCTCCAGAGCTCACGCCCATATGCCCTGTGCTCTGTGATTGGTGTGTAGCAGGCACTATGTATAATGTATCTCATTTAATCCTCTTAAGAAACCTAAGGGGCACGTATTAATGCCCCCATTTTGCAGGTAAGAAAACTGAGTCTGAGAGGTCAAATGACTTACTCAAAGTCACACAGTTTAAGCAGTAAAGCAAAGATTCAAATCCAGCTCTGACTGTCCCCAGTGCCACCTCCACAGAGGTGACCTCGTGCTTTTAGGGAGGATGGCCAAGGTGTGCCAGGATGGCACAGTGGGGGCATAGCTCATGGCCAATCTCATTGTCACCAGGCCCAGCAGAAAAGGAAAAACAACTTCACAATGCCAGGCCCTGCCATCCTGTCACTAGCAAACCGCACCCCATCTCCTCACCCTGTGGGTTGCCTAAATGCCCCATCAGCCTCCCTGTTCCCTCCCTGTCCCAGACCGTGGGAGTTAAAACAAACACTACCCAGGGTTGATTGTCAGTGGGAACCACTCACTGTTTCCCCAGTCCAAGGAACGGAAACAAAGTGAGCAGGCAGATGCTAGGTGAGGCCACACCACGAGGGGCCAGCCCCAGACACAGGAATCTAACCAGATAGTTGGCTTAGGGTTAAGGGCCTTTTAGATTCTAAAGTTTCACAGTAGAAAGGATGTCGGGGTCTCAATTCCAAGCCCTGTCTAGGAAGGAAGCCCCCCTGCAGCCTCCTGATGGCTTGATGGTATCTGGCACCTGACTGTACATACCCCCACTCCTACTCCAGATAGGTGACACACTTCCAACACTGTGAATTGCTCAGCCCAAAGGGCATCTGACTTCACACTGAGCTGAGCCTATCCTGTGTCCCTGGACTTGCCCATTGGTGCCAGCTCTGCTTTGAGGATCCACAGAGCCTACCTGCCCTCAGACCTGCCACAGCCCTTCAAAGGGCAAGAGGCACAACCATGACCCTCAGGCTAGCTCTTGATTCCAGGCCAGAGACCCAGTCCTTTCAATTATGCTTTAATGCTTTACAGACCACAGTGTGGGAACCCGCCCTCATCCCTGCCACCTTCTCTCCAATTTTTCTGTAACTCGGGAGCATGCAGTGGCAGGCCTGTGCCGAAGGACCCATCCCCATCTCATCTCATGCTTGTTGCCTGCCGCTATGATATAATCCCTGGGCCTTTGGAGTTTCTTCCATATCCTGGTCCTTGGCATCTGGGCTGGGGGGGTCCATGGACAGTGCTGGACATTTCCTGATTCCTGGAACTCAGTCCCAGGATTAGGGTTTTCTGTTCCCCTTGGCGGTAATCCCACGCTGATTCCCATAAGCAGGGCCAGTTCTTGGTCTTCTTAAAGGCAGTGCTGGCCTAGCAGAGGCCTTGCTGGTTGCATCTGTTCTTTCTGGCCAGAGACCTTGGTGGGTAACAGCTGGTGCAGCCTCACAGCCCATGTGCTCAGGGCCTCAGAGCCATGTGTGGTGCCAGTGGCCAGCACCCCATGAGATGCAAACATCAGGGGATCCAGCTAATACCTCATTCCCCCTTGGGGCCTGGCCTAGACTGGGTATGTGGGGTGTGTGTGTGTGTGTGTGTGTGTGTGTGTGTGTGTGTGTGTGTGTATTTGTTCATCTATCTATCCATCCATCCATCCATCCATCGTGTGTGTGTGTGTGTGTGTGTGTATTTGTTCATCTATCTATCCATCCATCCATCCATCCATCCATCCAGGGATTCATTCATTCTACATGCCAAATGTGGGCCAGGCTCAAGGGACCCAGAGAGGAGAGCCCTCTGGGAGTCCCCAGTCTGGTAGAGGAAGCAGGAGTAGACACAATGAGAGCACATTAGAAACAGGCACAATCACAGATGGAAGCCAGGTGCTGTGGGTGCCCCAAGGAGGAATTGCCTCGGGTGGATTAGGGAAGACTTCCCAGCTAAGGCTTGGAGCACAGGTAGGAGTTCATTTGGTGCTAATAGTAGAAGTCGTGGCCAGGTGCAGTGGCTCACGCCTGTAATCCCAGCTTGTGCTTTGGGAGGCCAAGGCAGGTGGATCATTTGAGGTCAGGAGTTTAGCATGGCTTACATG